TATCTGAGAAAGATGATATTATTTGAGAGAGAGGAGTACTGGGGATTTGAGGGGAGACCAGAAAGTATGCATGAGTTACGTAGGAGAGGGGAAAGTGAGTGGACTAGGAAAATATGATTATCAATGACATTAGCCCCTTCCTCTTAAAGTAGTGGTCATGAATGTAAAGTGAAACCTCTCAGTGTGGCTATTGGCTTTCCTTCGGCCACAGTCAGCTGAACAAATATAGGGAGAGAGTAGGACTATAGTTGGATTTAAATAGGAAAGCAATTTAGCTGAAAGAGTGTAACAAGTGAAAAGGGCAGGAACATTGATGTATGCAAAGGAGTAATAGTGATTGACGAGACAGTCTAAGCTTGATAGAGAACTGAAGATACAAGGGGCGTGAGGGGCCACGATGAATTTGCGGACCTCTCACTGAGGAAGAAACTGAGAGGAAAGTATAGAAAGATAATCTATGAGGATACTGAATTCACCAAGAATCATCACAGTACTGGAGAGAGTGAGAGGGGATCAGGGACAAAAATCTTCAAGGACGAAGGAGGAGCAAAGGGAAAGAGAATGATGAGAGCCACAAGTGGGGAGGTGGACTTTGGAGCAAAGCTGATGACATAACAGTCAAAGCTACATTCAAAACTAATAATGACTTCAACAAATCTACAAAATTCCTGACAGAAAGGGTTATTTTCCTTGTTTTACAGATGATGACATTGAGAGTCACTGAAGTTAAACAATTAGCTTAAGGTCACTCCATCAGAGAATGAAATTCTAAACCAGTTCCAATTGAATAGTAGAAATGTTAATGAGAGGGAATTACGCTGCCTTTGGCCTTCATACACTGCCAGAGGCACACTACCCTAAAGGGACTTTCCCTCCAGAATTTCCTCTTCCCCACTCTTGGGGACTCCTCTCCGGACACCTTCATGCAAAGTACTAATGATAGGAGTGGGACATCTATTCCCCAGAGCTCCATCCTCTCTTCTAAATAACAGGGAACGTTGAGTCCCCTGTTTTTTCTCTAGTGAGAGCACTCATCAGCATGCTTCCTCCTTCTCTCTAACTGTGTCCTTTAGATCCAGGAGGGATATTTGCTACCACCACCAGCTAATGCTGATTTGCTACCAGCACAAGGCCCAGGTCCTTGTCTGGTCTGTACCCCATTACAAGGTTCTCCAGGAACAGACATCACCACCTCTGCCTAGATCCTGAAATTTCACAAATGTAGGTTCTTTCTTACCCGTTCTTTTTATTCCTCTATTTACAAGCACAATGACACCCACCCCTCATCTTCTTCCTGAAATACCTGGCTCTGATCTCAGGCATCCATTCCAGAAATCAACACAGCTATGCAATTGCATCTTTTATTAAATACTCCCAACTCCATTTCAAATCCAGAGAATCCAGAGCAGGAGCAAGAGACCAACCTATCATCTGGAAACTCAAGGTGTAAACATTAGTGCCAAAGATTAGTCATGAAGGTAAGTTGGGTATTACAGTGCCCTACAACAAATTCCAAACATTCTGGGAGTTTTCCTCCTTTAGGCCAACTACAGCGCAGAGGAGCGCTTTCTCCTGCTGGGTTTCTCCGACTGGCCTTCCCTGCAGCCGGTCCTCTTCGCCCTTGTCCTCCTGTGCTACCTCCTGACCTTGACGGGCAACTCGGCGCTGGTGCTGCTGGCGGTGCGCGACCCGCGCCTGCACACGCCCATGTACTACTTCCTCTGCCACCTGGCCTTGGTAGACGCGGGCTTCACTACTAGCGTGGTGCCGCCGCTGCTGGCCAACCTGCGCGGACCAGCGCTCTGGCTGCCGCGCAGCCACTGCACGGCCCAGCTGTGCGCATCGCTGGCTCTGGGTTCCGCCGAATGCGTCCTCCTGGCGGTGATGGCTCTGGACCGCGCGGCCGCAGTGTGCCGCCCGCTGCGCTATGCGGGGCTCGTCTCCCCGCGCCTATGTCGCACGCTGGCCAGCGCCTCCTGGCTAAGTGGCCTCACCAACTCGGTTGCGCAAACCGCGCTCCTGGCTGAGCGGCCGCTGTGCGCGCCCCGCCTGCTGGACCACTTCATCTGTGAGCTGCCGGCGTTGCTCAAGCTGGCCTGCGGAGGCGACGGAGACACTACCGAGAACCAGATGTTCGCCGCCCGCGTGGTCATCCTGCTGCTGCCGTTTGCCGTCATCCTGGCCTCCTACGGTGCCGTGGCCCGAGCTGTCTGTTGCATGCGGTTCAGCGGAGGCCGGAGGAGGGCGGTGGGCACGTGTGGGTCCCACCTGACAGCCGTCTGCCTGTTCTACGGCTCGGCCATCTACACCTACCTGCAGCCCGCGCAGCGCTACAACCAGGCACGGGGCAAGTTCGTATCGCTCTTCTACACCGTGGTCACACCTGCTCTCAACCCGCTCATCTACACCCTCAGGAATAAGAAAGTGAAGGGGGCAGCGAGGAGGCTGCTGCGGAGTCTGGGGAGAGGCCAGGCTGGGCAGTGAGTAGTTGGGGAGGGGAGAAAGTATTAAGCCAGAACCCAAGGATGGAAATACCCCTTAGTGAGTCAGTTTAGACTTCAGGCTGTTCATTTTTGTATGATAATCTGCAAGATTTGTCCTAAGGAGTCCAATGGGGGATATGTTTTCCTCCCGTGAGGAAATGTTTAGTTCTTGAGGGAAAATCCCTAAATCCTCTATATACTCAGGTTTAGGGAAGGAAAACCTACCCCTCACAACTCCACGCGCAGGGAAAATGATGGACGTGATGCTCGCCTTTAGCTTCCTCCCTATCTGATGGAAGACCATGGAAGACCTCTTGGTCTCTGCAATCAGAAGTCTCAAGTTGACAAGAAAATCATAGTCCCTACCCTGCAGGAGAGGGTACATCCAGAAAAAGCGACCATGGACTCTATTCTCAGAAATCAGTCCAACTTAGTGCAGACCTGGCCAGATGACCAGTGCCCTCCCCGGGGCATTTCACCCATAAATGTGATGAGGAAAGCCCATAAATGGTGGTGAATTTTGCTGAGTGGGGTTAAGACTGGAAACCCCCCTGCAGGAGTTGGTTCTTGAGCAAGTTTTAAAGAAACAAGGAACTAGGATGAGTGTGGAAGAAGGCGGGCACGTCTCAGCCCGTGAAAAAAACTCACAGGTGATCAGTAGTGAGTCATGAGAGAGAGAGCAAGAGAGAGAGTCAGAGAGAGGAGTAAATGGAGGGAGGAAGATGGAGGAAGGGACTCAAGTTCTCAAGACAGGAACAGGGATCTCCTCATGAAAAAAAGAAGAGAGGAAAATGCTCAATCAGCAGAACCTGAGCAGAATATTGAGGTCAACCCAGAAGCCAGCTCCTCACCCACCCTCACCCAGACTGGCGCCCTCATCCTGGAGAAGACCTGCTAGACCCTAAGGCAGGTAGGAGAGAGGGTGGTCCACAGTCCCCCAGCTTTAGAAAGTTTGTTCGCTCCCAATGTCCATCTACCCCTAGGAATCCCCACTAGTTAAACAGAATTGCTAGATCCCTGTGGAAAATACCTTTCCTTGCCCACCATCATCCCCAGAAATAATAACTATTTTAGTTGGGTGTGAGACATAGAGAATAAAAGGGGGCATGGTGCCAGACTTCATTTCATACAAATAGCTTTAAAGGAGAAGAGGGGGGAAGGAGTTTAATTTAGTTTCTAAAATGTTTAGTAATTTGATTGTGATCATGTCAGAGCAACTAATTCATTTTATAAAATATCATTTCACTATGCTCTATAAGTAGAAATTCAATTTGGTTCAACCATTATTGAGTGATATAAATAAAGCACTGGACTTAACAAAGACAGAAATACAGAAATCAGTAGAACATGGATCCCAACCTAAAACTTACTCTCTTGTCATAAAGGAAAGGAGATAGGAGTTTTTGCATAAATAACAAGGTATCAAGACAGAATTAAATTCCAAGCTGGCTTTGAATGCTCTATTTTGCCTTAAAAATTTATTTACTAGTCTCAGTAATACATTAGTAAAAATCATGTCACTTAATTAATTGTGTTAGAATCAAAGAAACATAGAGTTGGGCAATATACTTCATCCTACCCATCCCACCCAAATCTTACTCTACTCATCTCATTCTCATTAATTTTGGGAAATCATCAGAAGATGTGTTCGTTGAGTAAGAGATTAAAAGAAATAAGCTTTTTGACCCCTGCCAACACCCCATGCCCAGGGTGGTCACCCTCCAATACAATAAGATGCCAGGAAGAGTAAGTTGCCCTTTCTGATGCCGTAATCTGCCATCATCTTCCCATCTTCCAGTCTCTTTCCATTGCAAGTCACAATCTGGGTCTCAGGGATTATACCCGTCTTAGTCTCGATCATTGCTTTCACTTGTGCCACTGAGCTGGACCTTCGCACCTGGAGGAGGTGCCTCTTTGCCTCATCACCTGACTCCACAAGAAACAAGGGCAGCTCCTCATCACTGGGCTTCACCACTTTCAGGGTAAGGTGGATGGTCTTCTCTTTGTCAATGCCGTAAGATGAGAGGCTTCTCCGTGGCTTTAAGATCTTGGAGCCCAGCAAAAGAACCTGGTCCTGCACAGGAACCTTGGTCTTAGACCGGACATGTTCTTTGATTTTTTTCACGCTGTCATATGGGTTGGCATCAAAGGTCATTAAATCCCATTCCTCGGAACGGACATGCACCTGGGAAGTGAAAGCCACAAGACAGTTACCTAGGATGCCTGCCTCCTTTACACTTCTACTCCCCACCACAATGGCTCCCCCTCTTCCACTATCTATCTGGTCCTCTAGCTCCTATTCAGTAGCCAGTGTCCCTCTCTTTCTTGGAACTTCTTTTTTGGAATTACCAAGTTACAACACAAATAAGATAATTTGTCCCATTCCTTTATAATCACACCTTTTTTTCGATCTTGAGAATGGAAAATAAAATCCTGAGCCCCCAACCAACTGAACGGACGCTCTTTTGCTCAGGGGGACCCTAGAGAAACTTTAAAAACTTAGTCATTGGGCCAAGGGTGGTGGCTTACACCTGTAATCCCAGAACTTTGGGAAGCTGAGGCAGGCTGATCAATTGATGCTGGGAGTTCGAGACCAGCCTGGTGAACTTGGTGAAACTCTGTCTCTACTAAAAATACAAAAATTAGCCAGTAGTGGTGGCAAGTCCCTGTAATCCCAGCTACTCAGGAGGCTGAGGCAGGAGAATCATTTGAATCCAGGAGGCAGAGGTTGCAGTGAGTGGAGATGGCACTACTGCACTCCAGCCAGGGCAACAGAGTGAGACTCTGTCTCAAAAATATAAATAAATAAAACATTCAGTCATGATGGAACAGGAGGTTGGATATGCCTCATTGTATCTTCTCCCTTTTGCAGTTTAGACACAACTGACCAGCAAAGTTAGAGATTATAAGACTGAGAGAATGGATTCTTTGTGGCAATAAGATAGCAAATTATAAACAAGACCGAGGGCTATAACAGGCAAAAGTTAAGTCATGCATCCCTTACACTTAAAGAATAAACTATGTTCTGCCACAAAGTTTTTTCTTTTTTCTCTAGCAGCTAAACAAGCACTGGCCTTGACAGGAACAATATTAAAACAATTACAGCTCACCCTGTGTTGGGGAACACAGGCTAACTGACCCCGTGTTCCACAAGCCATAACTACAGTTTTAATTGGACAAAAGACTGATTTCAGTAATTTTCTCCTGATAAGAGACCACTGACCATGGACTGGTTCTGGCTAGTTTACAGAAGCTGTGCATTTGAATGCCTTTGTGTCCCTGCTTCACCTTTTCATGTATAAGGCCTAACTGTAATGCAATTAAATGTTAAGTCTCCACTTCAGAGTGACCATGGGTGGTATGTAACATGCAAGCTTATTCAATATGCATGCATTAGGACCCCCTCCATGAATATTCATTGCCTCTGCTATAACCTATTGGATATGTATACTTAGCAAACCCCTTCAGCATAAATTCCTGTGTCACCTTTCCTCCTGCAAAGTGCTTGCTTTTGGTTTTCAATCAGAAGCAAAACTTCCCAGCCTGTCAGAATGGCTACCTTGCAGACTATAACCTTTCATAAGAAATAAACTCCCCTTCTAAATTTATGAATTGTGTGATTTTTTTTAGTTGACAATCT